CTTGCCCAGCCTGCGGTGATGGAGGCGGCCACCACACTGCACCCAGGCCCGCGCCCGGCGCTGCCCCTCGGGGGCCCGGGCCCGCTGGGCGAGTTCCTGCCTCCACCCGAGTGCCCGGTCTTCGAACCCAGCTGGGAAGAGTTCGCGGACCCCTTCGCTTTCATCCACAAGATCCGGCCCATAGCCGAGCAGACTGGCATCTGTAAGGTGCGGCCGCCGCCGGTGAGTCACGCCAGCACCCCGGATCCAGCTCGTGGCTGGGGGAGGGAGCGGGGACGCGCGGGTCCGGGGAGGCCCGAGGCGCGGGGGGCGGGGAGCCGGTCGCCCCGCCGGCCTCGTCAAGTTTGGGGCTGCCTAGAAGGTCGGAGTTGAGGCCGGGGGAGGAAGACGGGGGCTTCTCCAGGGTGGGAGATGAGGAGCGTGGGAGAACCGGGGGCTTCGGCGGTGCCATGGGAGGGCCGGGTCGCCGCGGGGCTCGGGCGGCCGGGTGCGGAGGTTCGGGTTCGGTTCCGGATGGAGTGATGGCAGGAGCCGGGGGTGGTCGCGGGGGAGTTTCCTCACGGAGCCTGGCGGAGGCGCGGGCTGGAGGGAGGACTGTGGGCCCGGCGAGGCTCGGCAGGCTGGTCCTCGCCTCCGCTCCCGGGGTGCGGGGGTGTGTGATGGGGTGGGGTGGGGGTGGGGGACTTGCGAGTTGTCGTGCGAGGAGGAAAGTTTTCAATATGGCGGCGGGAGCCCCTGGTCCTTTGTGTGGTGGCGGCGTCGGCCCGGAGCGGCCCTCACCTGGGCGCCCCACCCTCCAGACCAGGGCACCCCTCCACCGCCTGGTCCCCGGGCCTCCAGGTGTCCCCCGGGCCGGGGTCAAGAAGGGGGCGGCCAGCGCTGGCTGGGGGCGGGGAGGAGCCGCGGGTCCAGCCCCGGAGCGGATGTTTGTGGGGGGCGTTAGTGTCTGGGGGACACTTTTGGGGCGGCGGGGGCAGGACGGGCGGCGGTGGGCCCCGATGCCCGCCCGCGCTCCCGAACGCGCACACTCCCGGCTTCTTCTGGCTCAGCCGCTCGGCTCCCCGGGGAGGCCTGGGCTGTGCTGGTGGGGATGGGGTCCGGGCGAGGCCGTGTTTGTAGGGGAACGTCAGACGGAGAGACCTCCGAAGATTTCGTGCTCGTTTCCCCCGGCCCTCAGGCTCCGGGCACTGAAAGGCAGTCACCCACCGCAGCCCTTCCAGCCCTGTCTACAGCGCCTCGGGCCTGGGGGCAGTGAGTGAGGGGTGGGTGTTGCTGAAACCATCCGTAACGGCTCCAACGTTCGCTGAGGAGAGCCCGGCCAACTCCTTCCTCCGTGGCCGGAACTGGGTGCGCTCCTACACCCCTGTTTTTTTTGCCCATTATTCTAATAAGAGCCTTTGCTTTCTCCTAGGATTGGCAGCCACCATTTGCATGTGATGTTGATAAACTTCATTTTACGCCACGTATCCAGAGACTGAATGAATTGGAGGTAATGTCTTCACTATTGTTCTGTTTGCCTGTATGAGATGAAAACTCAATTCTTTGTCTTTTAGGCCCAAACTCGTGTAAAATTGAATTTCTTGGACCAGATTGCAAAGTACTGGGAGTTACAGGGAAGTACTCTGAAAATTCCACATGTGGAGAGGAAGATCTTGGACTTATTTCAGCTTAATAAGGTAAAGAGCTAATGACCATCTTACTTATTTTATATAGTTGTTTCTAATTTTGCTATTTTAACAGTTAGTTGCAGAAGAAGGTGGATTTGCAGTTGTTTGCAAGGATAGAAAATGGACCAAAATTGCTACCAAGATGGGGTTTGCTCCTGGCAAAGCAGTGGGCTCACATATCAGAGGGCATTATGAACGAATTCTCAACCCCTACAACTTATTCCTGTCCGGAGACAGCCTAAGGGTAAGTTTGGGGGCTAGCCTTAACCTGTTTTAAGGGAATTTATCAGTACAGTTGTTATTTCTAGTGTTTGCAGAAGCCAAACCTGACCACAGACACTAAGGACAAGGAGTACAAACCCCATGATATTCCCCAGAGGCAGTCTGTGCAGCCTTCGGAAACGTGCCCCCCAGCCCGACGAGCAAAACGCATGAGAGCAGAGGTAAGAGCCTCATGAGGTTAATTTAAAAGGAACACTTTTCTCAGACTTCTTTTTTTTTTTTTAGAGACAGAGTCTCGCTGTGTTGCCCAGGCTGGAGTGCAGTGGCGCGATCTTGGCTCACTGCAACCTCCGCCTCCTAGATTCCAGCAATTCTTCTGCCTCAGCCTCCCAAGTAGGTGGGACTACAGGCGTGTGCCACCACGCGAAATATTCATGTATATGACAATTTTTTTAAGGCCATGAATATTAAAATAGAACCCGAGGAGACAACGGAAGCCAGAACTCATAATCTGAGACGTCGAATGGGTTGTCCAACTCCAAAATGTGAAAATGGTAAGAAAATTTGTCAATGAATAGGAAAGAAAATAAAGAGCTAATTTTGGATTGCCTCCTACAGAGAAAGAAATGAAGAGTAGCATCAAGCAAGAACCTATTGAGAGGAAAGATTATATTGTAGAAAATGAGAAGGAAAAGCCCAAGAGTCGATCTAAAAAAGCCACCAATGCTGTGAGTGACATCTCCCTTTCTCCTTTTTCTTTCCTTTGTTCTGTACCCACTTTTATTGCTACAGGTGGACCTGTATGTCTGTCTTTTATGTGGCAGTGGCAATGATGAAGACCGGCTACTGTTGTGTGATGGCTGTGATGACAGTTACCATACCTTTTGCTTGATCCCACCTCTCCATGATGTTCCCAAGGGAGACTGGAGGTGTCCTAAGTGTTTGGCTCAGGTAATAATTAATAGTAGAGGTAACACTAGAAAGTCACCTAGAACGTAATTTTCTTTATTTTCAGGAATGTAGTAAGCCACAAGAAGCATTTGGCTTTGAACAAGCAGCCAGGGACTATACCCTCCGTACTTTTGGGGAAATGGCAGATGCGTTCAAATCTGATTACTTCAACATGCCAGTCCATGTATGTACATATATACTGCTTTGATTTAGGATAAACTCATTTTTTCTATTCCTTGTATTTCCAGATGGTCCCCACAGAGCTTGTTGAGAAAGAATTTTGGAGACTAGTAAGCACTATTGAGGAGGATGTCACAGTGGAATATGGAGCTGACATTGCCTCAAAGGAATTTGGCAGTGGCTTTCCTGTCCGAGATGGGAAAATCAAACTCTCACCTGAGGAAGAGGTAGGCATATAAGTGGCTTGGAAATTGAGGTAACCTTTATCCTCTTTTGTCTTCTTATTTTTAGGAGTATCTTGATAGTGGCTGGAATTTGAACAACATGCCAGTGATGGAGCAGTCTGTCCTTGCACATATTACTGCTGATATATGTGGCATGAAACTTCCTTGGTTGTATGTGGGAATGTGCTTTTCTTCATTCTGTTGGCACATTGAAGACCACTGGAGCTATTCAATTAACTACTTGCACTGGTGAGAAGTTCCAAAAAGAACCCATGAGTAGTCAGATTGATTTATTTTTATAATCTATTTCCAGGGGTGAGCCAAAAACCTGGTATGGAGTCCCAGGGTATGCTGCTGAGCAGCTAGAAAATGTAATGAAGAAACTAGCTCCAGAACTCTTTGTGTCCCAGCCGGATCTCCTCCATCAGCTTGTGACCATCATGAACCCCAATACCCTGATGACTCATGAAGTGCCTGTATGTTCTGGGTTAATCCTCCTGCCACTCAAAACTCAAAAATCTTCAATTTCTGTCTCTTTAGGTTTACCGAACTAATCAGTGTGCTGGGGAGTTTGTGATTACATTTCCAAGAGCCTACCACAGTGGTTTTAACCAGGGTTTTAATTTTGCTGAGGCTGTTAACTTCTGCACTGTTGATTGGGTATGTAATTACAATGTAGTTAACCTTTTCAATGTTATTTTTTTCTTTCCGTGTTTTGATACAGCTGCCATTAGGCCGACAGTGTGTGGAGCATTATCGCTTGCTTCATCGATATTGTGTGTTTTCCCACGATGAGATGATCTGCAAGATGGCTTCCAAGGCTGATGTATTAGATGTTGTAGTGGCTTCAACTGTTCAGAAAGACATGGCCATTATGATTGAGGATGAGAAAGCTTTAAGAGAAACTGTCCGTAAATTGGTAAGGCTTATGGAAATCCAACTGCATGTTGTTGGAGGTCTCTCTAAAGTATACTTTATTCTAGGGAGTGATTGATTCGGAAAGAATGGATTTTGAGCTGTTGCCAGATGATGAACGTCAGTGTGTAAAATGCAAAACTACATGCTTCATGTCTGCCATCTCCTGTTCTTGTAAACCTGGCCTTCTTGTTTGCCTGCATCATGTAAAAGAATTGTGTTCCTGTCCTCCTTACAAATATAAATTGCGGTAAGTAGGAAGAACGATTTTTTTTCCTATGGCTCAAAGCTAAGTGTGGTGGTATTATTTCCAGGTATAGGTACACGCTGGATGATCTCTACCCTATGATGAATGCATTGAAGCTTCGAGCAGAATCTTACAACGAATGGGCCTTGAATGTGAATGAAGCTTTGGAGGCAAAGATCAACAAGAAGAAAAGTATGTGATACAGAAAGTGACTTGGTGATTGGACAGAAAATATGACTTTTTTCTTCATTCCTAGGCCTTGTCAGCTTCAAGGCTTTAATTGAAGAATCTGAAATGAAGAAATTCCCAGACAATGATCTTTTGCGACACCTTCGCCTAGTCACACAGGATGCAGAGAAGTGTGCCTCTGTTGCGCAGCAGTTGCTTAATGGCAAAAGGCAAACTAGGTATGCGCTTCTGACTGCGTGAGTTTGGATTCTATATGGCTTCCTTGGGCCTTTGTCTTTACAGATATCGATCTGGTGGAGGGAAATCCCAAAATCAGTTGACAGTGAATGAGCTCCGGCAGTTTGTAACACAGCTGTATGCTCTTCCATGTGTCCTCAGTCAGACACCATTACTAAAGGTAACCATAGAGGGATGTGTGGGAGAATACTTTTTAATGCAACAACCTGTGTATTTTTTTTTAGGATCTCTTGAATCGTGTAGAAGATTTTCAACAGCATAGTCAGAAACTACTCTCTGAGGAAACGCCTAGTGCTGCGGAGCTGCAGGACTTGCTAGATGTCAGCTTTGAATTTGATGTTGAACTTCCACAGCTTGCTGAGATGCGTATCCGTTTGGAACAAGCCCGTTGGCTAGAAGAGGTGCAGCAAGCTTGCCTAGACCCCAGCTCCCTTACTTTAGATGATATGAGACGTCTCATAGACCTAGGGGTAGGGCTGGCCCCGTATTCAGCAGTGGAGAAAGCTATGGCCCGGCTGCAGGAACTGCTCACAGTGTCAGAGCACTGGGACGACAAAGCCAAGAGTCTCCTCAAGGCCAGGTGAAAAAGCAGACTTCTCTTTCTTTGGGAAGAATGCTAAGAAGTCTTTGTTTGCATTTTGTAGGCCACGACATTCATTGAATAGCCTTGCTACGGCAGTAAAGGAAATCGAAGAGATCCCTGCATATCTGCCCAATGGTGCGGCTCTGAAAGACTCAGTGCAGAGAGCCAGAGACTGGCTTCAGGATGTAGAGGGCCTGCAGGTTGGTTTTAAAAAGTATATACAGAATGTGTACTAAACTGCTGTAATTTTTCTTGACTTATTAGGCTGGAGGACGTGTGCCAGTGTTAGACACACTCATAGAACTTGTTACACGAGGCCGATCTATCCCCGTACATCTGAATTCTTTGCCAAGACTGGAAACCCTAGTAGCTGAGGTTCAGGCTTGGAAAGAATGTGCTGTTAATACATTCTTGACTGAGAATTCTCCATATTCTCTCTTAGAGGTAAGTTTACAACCAGCTCATCTGCAAGACCTTTTACCATTGGTTGTGCCTTGTCCCACATTAGGTGCTGTGTCCTCGATGTGATATTGGCCTTTTGGGATTGAAAAGGAAGCAGAGAAAGTTAAAGGAGCCCTTGCCAAATGGAAAGAAAAAAAGCACCAAATTAGAGAGTCTGAGTGACCTGGAGAGAGCTTTAACTGAAAGCAAGGAGACTGCTTCAGCTGTATGTAGGGTTTTTTTCTTCTCCTTTCTATGGACATCATCCTTGATTGTTAACTCTTTTTCAGATGGCAACTCTTGGGGAAGCTCGCCTAAGGGAAATGGAAGCCTTGCAGTCTCTCAGACTCGCCAATGAAGGGAAATTGCTGTCGCCTCTCCAAGATGTGGATATAAAAATCTGCCTATGTCAGAAGGCCCCAGCTGCCCCTATGATTCAATGTGAACTCTGCAGGGATGCTTTCCACACCAGTTGTGTGGCGGTACCCAGTATTTCACAGGGCCTGCGAATCTGGCTTTGTCCCCATTGTCGGAGGTCAGAGAAACCTCCATTAGAGAAAATTCTGCCCCTGCTCGCCTCCCTTCAGCGTATCCGAGTTCGCCTTCCTGAGGGAGATGCACTTCGATATATGATTGAAAGAACCGTGAACTGGCAGCACAGAGCCCAGCAACTGCTTTCGTCAGGGAATCTTAAATTTGTGCAAGATCGAGTGGGCTCAGGACTGTTATATAGCAGATGGCAAGCCTCAGCAGGACAGGTGTCAGACACAAACAAGGTGAATCTGGACTTTCCTTGTTGGGTTATTGGGATTTTATTATAAAACGTTTTCCCTCCATTAGGTATCTCAACCTCCTGGCACAACATCATTTTCTTTGCCTGATGACTGGGACAACAGAACCTCATATTTGCACTCCCCCTTCTCAACTGGACGAAGTTGTATCCCCCTCCATGGTTTGTATTTTGTTATTACGTTGAGGGCTGGATTATCATTTTGATTTGGTCTGGTCTTTTACAGGTGTTAGTCCAGAAGTGAATGAACTATTGATGGAAGCCCAGCTGCTCCAGGTATCCCTTCCTGAAATTCAGGAACTTTACCAGACTTTACTTGCAAAGCCAAGCCCTGCTCAGCAGACTGACCGAAGCTCACCAGTGAGACCCAGCAGTGAGAAGGTGAGTGTCTGAGAGGCTTCTGGGGCAAGGCAGCGAAAATTGAACTTTCCTATCTTCCACCCAGAATGACTGTTGCCGAGGGAAGCGAGATGGAATTAACAGTCTTGAGAGAAAACTGAAGAGACGCCTGGAAAGAGAGGGCCTCTCCAGTGAGCGGTGGGAACGAGTTAAGAAAATGCGGACCCCCAAAAAGAAGAAAATCAAACTGAGCCACCCCAAGGACATGAACAATTTCAAGTTAGAGAGAGAGCGTAGCTATGAATTAGTTCGTTCTGCTGAAACTCATTCCCTGCCCTCAGACACATCCTATTCCGAACAGGAAGACTCTGAGGATGAAGATGCCATCTGCCCAGCTGTGAGCTGCCTGCAGCCAGAAGGAGATGAGGTCAGTGAGGTTTGGGCCATAGAGGACGTGCTGAAAACCCCATCTTCCTGCTCTTTGTAACCAGGTGGACTGGGTCCAGTGTGATGGCAGCTGCAATCAGTGGTTTCATCAGGTCTGTGTTGGTGTCTCCCCAGAGATGGCAGAGAAAGAAGACTACATCTGTGTGCGCTGTACTGTGAAGGACGCACCAAGCCGAAAGTAAAAACACAAAAACAGATACCCCCCTACTTAATGTAATTCAGGACTCCAACCAAGAGGATTTCTTCAAATCTCAGCAAAGCTACAGGACTGGTACTCAAGCCAGCCTGTAAACGGTGCTATTTCTATTCCTTATGGGATCATTTTTCCAGGACTCTTTGAAGAAAAGAAAAAACAACTAAAAAAATTTTTGACACTTTTTGTATTTTTTCCTTAAGAGCTATTTGTGGTTGTTGAGGTTTGAAAAGCTGACTGTTTTTTTTGCAGGGGTTCCCACCAATTTGGAAGGCATTGAAGCTTGCACCTTTTCATGTACAGCATTAAAATTTTACCTCTCTCTGGGATTTACCAGCTTAAGAGTCCAACTCACTTCCAGTGCCCAAAAGGGCACCCACCAGAAATTCCAGTAAATCCTCATTTGAGGAAGCTCTCCCTTGTTTACTCTGTTACCACATTGGGGAAATTTTTAAGTTTTTCACTTTGGGAGTTTTTGTTTGTTTCTTCTTTTCCTTTATCCACTTTTCTTCTTCCTGGTAGACTAGGTTTATTTATCTGAGCAATAACTTCTATGTTGGTTTCAGTGGCTGGAATTAAAACAAAACAAAACAAACTTCCAAACAGTGTGTTGGTGCTTTAGCGATTGATTGATGTACAGAACACAAATGTCTAGTTTCTAGTGTCACTGATGAACTAGTGATGTAGAAAAGAGACTTCTCTGTAAGTAATTGCCACAGCTGTATTTTGGCTTTCTCCCTGTCCCTTCCTTTCTCCCCTATTTTTTGGTAGCTTGTATCAAATGTTACAGTTTATATTGTGGAATAAATCCTTCGTCCTAACATAACACTAAATGCTGATTATTTAGAGCCATTAGAGCACAGCTTCTTCTGCCCCTCTACTGTTGCACAGCCAGAAGGGGCTGCTTGCTTTTGCCTCTGCCCAACCAGGTTGCAGTAGCAGTGGATGTTAGCCTGCAAACAACATTAGGGGATTCTTCTTTTGTGTCCTGCTCTGTTTGGTGGGCCATATGCCTACAGCCCTCACTAACAAAGAACCCCTCTGTCTTCAAGGACTAGAACCTATCTTTAAAGCCGTGCTCTTTTAAAATAAGCTTTCTCAGAATGTTGGCAAATCACTTCAATCCTCAAATCAGTCTTCCTTGTGGAATGCTGCCTTTATTATATTTGAATTGACAGGGGAACTTGGTTTAGGGTTAAGACGTTGGAAGGAAATCTAAGGAAAATTAATCCTCACAGAGGTCCGGGTTTAGTATATGTCTTGAGAGGAGACTTGTGAATTCCCAGACTCTGCCTCCTGGTTTCCTTTCTCATTTCTTTCTAACTGTAGCTATCATTACTGGCTGTGGATAGCCCATAGCTATTTTCCTTGCTTTTCTTTTTTAAAGGGGTCTGTTCTGCAGTGGAGAAGACATTCTGGTGACCAGACTTTTGCTTACCTTTTCCTATTCTGTTGCCAATTTTTGTTTTCCCCACATTCTATAGCCATAAACCTGAAGATGAGTAAAACTGGTGGGTCTTTAATAAAACAACAACAAAAACAGCAGTTTGTGATATAGCAGAGGTTTAAATGTACCCTCCCCTTTTATGCACTTCAAATAATTAAATCTCTTTAAGAATGACTTCTAGTTGTCTGCAGTTTTCTGCAGTTGTTGTGATGTTTCTCTTCGTCTGATGGTGGTTCTGGGGCCAATAGAGAAGAATAGTCTCCAGAGTACAATTTGGAATCATCGTGGTTTGGCCTTGTTAGTATTCAAATTCTTAGAATCCCCTCCATCACCCCCGACTTTGAGATAGGATGCCAACTGTCCCAGTCCTCACCTTCCATTGAGAAATTAAGCTTAAAAGGAGACCCTGCTGCTAATATAAAGCCACTGCCTTTAGAGAGCTTTTGCCATCTTAGTAAGCACAACCCCTACCCCCATCCCCACTAGTTTTTCTTCTTCACCTGTGGGTGGTGGTACACAGTCCCTGACAATAGCATCTTTGAGGAAGTCAGATCTTTGTATCTCTGAGTGAGTTAGAAAAGGTAGGCATGTGTGTATTTGAACCACTCCCTCCCTGGATGAGAACCACTGATCATTTTATGTGTGATGATGCTGAATTTAAAGAGAATGTCAGTTGCCCAAAGCTACACTGTACTACTAGTAAATAACAAAGCCTGGGTTTTATCTTCCAGTTTTCCTACAGTATTCCTCCTACCTTGTACACCATCACACTACTAATGAACACAGATAACGTTTACTTTCCAGTTTATGCCTTTGTTGTATCCCTAAAATGACTACAGACTGATGTGATCTAAAAACCATGTTTCATTGTGTGTTAGCTGTGAAGCTGGCCTGTACCAGAGAAACCTCTGAACTTGTAGGGGAAAATGATAAAATGCACATGGAAACTGACACTTCAGTTTCCATCTCAGTAGTCCTGCAGCTTTGTGAGGTGGGAGAGGGGAAGGGACTGTGTTAAGTTAGAGCCTGAACCAGAAGGAGGGTCAGTGGGTAAAGAAAGAAAGGGTAGATGAGGTGTGCCTTCCACCTCACCTAAATGAATACTGTTTGTTTTTTGTTTTTCCTTCCAGATTAGACTTTGGGGGATTTCTTATATAGAATAAAGGGCTTGATTATATGTAGCCTCTATCCTGGAGAAAGGTTATGTAATTTGGACTATGTAAAGGAAGTTGACTTCTTTACAGCTTCGTTTCAGTATCCTAGGAGGTGGGATTCATTTTTCTATCTTAAGTTAACCTAAAGGAGAGATGCCACTTGTGGTGATGGAGGTTGTTAAAAACCTGAATTTCCCTGCTTCATTCTCCAGTGAAGAGCTTAAGAAAATGAGGCTTTGGATATTTTGGCAGAAGTGTCTGAAATGCACCTGATTTGCCATTATACCCACCATCAAAAGCAACATGGCCCTTTGGGTATTAGTGCAAGATTAGCCTAAGAATAGAGTAGATCTCTACCTGGAAGAGGGTGAAACATGGCTCTCTACTGATTTGGGTTGTACTCTGAAGGCCCTTTGTAATGGGTTTCTGCCTCTTTGTATTTCACTTAAAAAATCTTGATGGATATTTGGCAGTCTGTTAAGACCTGCTTCTGGCTTGGAGCAGGTATTGATTGGTATTTAGTACCCATGGGTGTTTTTCTGGGCTCAGTCTTGCCTATGTTTCTTGCCATATGACACATACCGGAATGGATTCCAGATGCTATATACCTGTAACAGGAGACAGAATTGGACAACAAGGATTTTAAGAGTCATTGCCCATTGTAAAGCATTAAGCCAGAGCTGGTTATTCATTATCAGACTAACTACATACTAGTCCATGCTAGTGTCAGCCTATATTAAAATAGTCTTTCCTTGCCATAGTGCTGGCGAAAACCCAATCCCTTCTGATGAAACATTGCTTCTTGGGAAGACAAGCTGAGGAAAGCAATGAAGATCCCAGTGTCGGCCTTTATTGAGCTATGTATGAGGGTCAGGGTCCCTCAACTCCTAGTGACTATGAAGCAGCAGTGTGATGGCTTCGCCCTCTTTGCCCCTCTGTCATCAATCCTTTGCATGTGGCTATTTTAAGCTTCTCAGCTTTCTTTTGGGAGGCTTCATGTGTAACTTATTATAGAAATGTTACTGAAAAGCTGCCTAAACAAAAAATTGTATAAAGTAGGAATTTGTATAAAGTAATACTGTTGTAAATCCATCTTCAAGATGTAAAGAATCAATTTGTAAAGTGTATATTTTCACTTCTCCCTTCAAATTTATGTGAACAAGTTTTTCATGTTTCAATATTGCTTACATAGGAATACACCTTACGTTTTTATCAGTATAAATGGAACATTTAAAACCAGTCAACAACAGAACAGATAATCCAGCTCCCTGTTTGTGTTCTGGGTTAATTTTGCAAGGATGAAGGGCTAGAAAGTGGTGAGTTTCGGTGTGTTTCTTATTTTCAGGATAACCGGCTGCATTGCAGTAGAGGAATGGAATGGTGAGGTCATTTGACCTGTTCCAGGTGAGTGGAGGCCAAAGAACATTCTTTCTGCCTCCCCTTGGATGGGAAAATTGAGAAATTAAAAAGTTGCCTTTCTGAGGAAACAAAAGTTATTTTCTCTATTTAAAATAAATGTCCAAAGGCACCCCTCTAAACACCAAAACTTTTAGCTCCTGGCAAACTTACCTAGCTAGAAGTTGGAGAAGAGTGCGGTTTCAAACCATGCTTCCTTTCTGCCCTTGCCAATACGTTCTCACTGACTGTGATTCTGCTGTGAACACACACACACACACAAACACACACACAAGCCCCTTCTGTGTATGATCAGGACAAGTAGTTCAACAGTTAATAAAAAAGTTAAATTATTGGATGAGAAAGATATATTTAACCTAAATCATAAATATGTATATCCATTTAATAAACACTAAAATTGAGAAAAATTAGTTTGGGGATGAGGGCCTTCATTCATAATAGCCATAATGCATTATCTATGATGTGAGCTTGATTGAGCTTCTTTAAAATGCATAAAGAATTTGAACAACAAAAGAAATTTGATTTTTTTTTTTGAGACAGTGTTT